ATGTAAAGTAGCAGAAGAGTGGTAAGCGCTATCTGGGTGTTTGCAATGCATACCTACCGCTATTACTGATCATTCCCAGTAACGCATTCAGCCACCTGAGTCCATACTCACCGCTTGCTCATTCCTCATCCCGATGTACTTGATGCCTAGCTGCTGGGCAGCAATGGCGATTTCGGTCACTGGGATGCCTACGATGCCAAATATGTACTCCACATCCTGAGGAACGAAGAACAGGGGAGTAAACTCCCAAGGCCCCACCATATCGCCACATCCTTCCCTCCCTCCCGGGCGCTAAAAGGAAAACCCCCCGACCCCCATCGCCCATTTCTACTCGTCTCCAAGACAACATCGCGGTCCCCGCCAGCTTCCGTAGGAGCCTTTCATTCCAGGAAGGTCCATCGTACTTGCGTTTTCAGGGCCTGAGCGATGACTTTAGCACCAGACACCTGCTCCTCGCTGCGCTCTGCGAAGTTACTGTCCGGCATCTTCCACCGAAAAGCTCTAAGCACTCACGCAGCCGGCAAACAAGCGGAATCATCCAGCAAGGCAAACGCGAAATCGGCAGCACGCCACCTCTGGTACTGCACCTCTGACGGACAGGAGGGCAACCAACTGCCTTAAACAACGGGAAGGAAGAGGCGGTCTAAATTCGTCCACTTCCCGGGAGAGGTGAGAATGTAAACACGCGCGTTCTCCAATCAGAACTGCGCTCTCTTCTCGGCTCCTCCATTCGCGCGCCAGAATGCCAGAGGGAGGCGGGACTAGCAGGAGATTGCTGCCTATGCAAAGCAGGTAAGAAGCCGAACTCTGAGGCCTCTCGCCATTGTCTCCGAGTCGGCCAGCTGGAGCGTTTTCGGGGCTGTAAAGGGAGAATGGCGCATGCGCATATTCAGGGCGGAAGGCGCGCTAAGAGCAGGTACGGAGGGGGCGTGGTGCGGCGCGGAGGGGGTGTGGTAAGGGCGTGCGGTCCAGACCCCGCCCCGGGCGCCCAGTTGGACTTGGGGAGGGCTGCGCAAAGGCTGCCGGGAGCTGGGAAGCCCGGCGCGCGTCGTTTGCTGGGGCTGTTTGTGCGTTGCTGCTGTGCTACCGCGTTGCGTTTTCTAGGCATTTACTTACACGCTTTGTGGTTTACGCTCTCATAACCTTGTGGTTTTATAGTCCTTAAATTATTGTAGCGCACGTTACTTAAATCCAGAAGCAGATGTGTACCCCAGCAAGAGATAAAATGACGCTCAGAGTCAGTAGATCCAGACCGTGCCTGAGATCCTGAATCCTGTTTCCTACCCACTATTCAGCCATTGGGTCACAAGCGATGAAAAGAGCACCTTGAAGGTAGTATAGAGCACTGTTTTCTCCAGCCCTTGATGTGGCATTGATTGTAGATCCCTTAATTCAGACAGATTTCCCCACGCAGACGCTGTGTGTCACAGGGGGAATGGGCAGCGTCACTTTTTACATCCAGTCATATTGTATGAAATTGCAACAAATTCAAAAAGATGCCATCGTGGGAGTGTGGTGAGTAAAAAACAGCTTTCATGAAACTCAAACCTTAATAATAATCCCTCTCATTTTATTTCAGAAGACACTATTGTAATAGCATGGCTAGGAAGGAAACACAGCTAATTATTAAGATGAATCATTTAGCAAGGTGGGGAAAAATCCCTTGTGTGTAAAAATATCCACCTCTAGTTACCATTTTCTTTATGGTCCAGGTCCTGACCAGCTCTAAAGATGGGTCAGCTGCTGTATTTCCAAGAACCCCATGACTTCCAGGGCCCCTTGTTCCCAGGAAGGCCCCGCACCCCAGTCGTCCCGTGCATAACCTCACGGGCCAGCACCTGGTAGCTGCTGGAAGGCTTCTGGGGGATGCCTGGGCCCCTCCAGCCCTACCTCTAGTCCTGCCACTTTACAACTGAGCACCTCCCGCTGCTGCCTGCTGAACCCTTCAGAGTCCTTGCCACAGGCCCTATTTACTTTTTCCTGAGAAGGTATGTGTGATGCCAAAGAGAGAAAAGCAGCAAGCTGTTTTCCCCTTGCCCCATTACATTCCAGATTTGTGGTCTGCATTATGTCTGGAGCCAGAAGTAAGCTTGCTCTTTTCCTCTGCGGCTGTTACGTGGTTGCCCTGGGAGCCCACACCGGGGAGGAGAGCGTGGCTGACCATCACGAGGCTGAATATTATGTGGCTGCCGTGTATGAGCATCCATCCATCCTGAGTCTGAACCCTCTGGCTCTCATCAGCCGCCAAGAGGCCTTGGAGCTCATGAACCAGAACCTTGACATCTATGAACAGCAAGTGATGACTGCAGCCCAAAAGGCAAGAATGCTCCTCGGAACCTGAGTTTCTCTAACAGACTATTCTTTGATGTTTTCATTTTCAGGATGTACAGATTATAGTGTTTCCAGAAGATGGCATTCATGGATTCAACTTTACAAGAACATCCATTTATCCATTTTTGGACTTCATGCCGTCTCCCCAGGTGGTCAGGTGGAACCCATGCCTGGAGCCTCACCGCTTCAATGACACAGAGGTGATTCCTGCCTTTTTCCTCAGTAGGCTGAGACCTCATTTATTTACACCTTTTTTTCCTCTAGGTGCTCCAGCGCCTGAGTTGTATGGCCATCAGGGGAGATATGTTCTTGGTGGCCAATCTTGGGACAAAGGAGCCTTGTCATAGCAGTGACCCAAGGTGCCCAAAAGATGGGAGATACCAGTTCAACACAAATGTCGTGTTCAGCAATAATGGAACCCTTGTTGACCGCTACCGTAAACACAACCTCTACTTTGAGGCAGCATTCGATGTTCCTCTTAAAGTGGATCTCATCACCTTTGATACCCCCTTTGCTGGCAGGTTTGGCATCTTCACATGCTTTGATATATTGTTCTTTGACCCTGCCATCAGAGTCCTCAGAGACTACAAGGTGAAGCATGTTGTGTACCCAACTGCCTGGATGAACCAGCTCCCACTCTTGGCAGCAATTGAGATTCAGAAAGCTTTTGCTGTTGCCTTTGGCATCAACGTTCTGGCAGCTAATGTCCACCACCCAGTTCTGGGGATGACAGGAAGTGGCATACACACCCCTCTGGAGTCCTTTTGGTACCATGACATGGAAAATCCCAAAAGTCACCTTATAATTGCCCAGGTGGCCAAAAATCCAGTGGGTCTCATTGGTGCAGAGAATGCAACAGGTGAAACGGACCCATCCCATAGTAAGTTTTTAAAAATTTTGTCAGGCGATCCGTACTGTGAGAAGGATGCTCAGGAAGTCCACTGTGATGAGGCCACCAAGTGGAACGTGAATGCTCCTCCCACATTTCACTCTGAGATGATGTATGACAATTTCACCCTGGTCCCTGTCTGGGGAAAGGAAGGCTATCTCCACGTCTGTTCCAATGGCCTCTGCTGTTATTTACTTTACGAGAGGCCCACCTTATCCAAAGAGCTGTATGCCCTGGGGGTCTTTGATGGGCTTCACACAGTACATGGCACTTACTACATCCAAGTGTGTGCCCTGGTCAGGTGTGGGGGTCTTGGCTTCGACACCTGTGGACAGGAAATCACAGAGGCCACGGGGATATTTGAGTTTCACCTGTGGGGCAACTTCAGTACTTCCTATATCTTTCCTTTGTTTCTGACCTCAGGGATGACCCTAGAAGTCCCTGACCAGCTTGGCTGGGAGAATGACCACTATTTCCTGAGGAAAAGTAGGCTGTCCTCTGGGCTGGTGACGGCGGCTCTCTATGGGCGCTTGTATGAGAGGGACTAGGAAAAGTGTGTGGTCTGTGGGGCGGACTCTGGCCATCATGTTGACAGCCTTGCACTTCCACAGGCTACAAGCCCTGGGACCATCTTTCTGCCTTAAGGGCAGGAGCCCACTTCTGTGGCACCAGATTCCACCCTGGGAACTGTGGAAAAAGTAGGAGAGGCAGATTCCCTCAGTGTCTTCCTCTTAAACCTCAATCATCGAGACATTAGGGGGTATTTTCTGTTCACATTTATCTTTTTCAAGCCACATCTTCCTCTAACAAATCTCTCAGTATGCGATTGGTCTCAAGCTAAAACAAAAATAAATGTCAGTTTATATTTTACACATCCACAAAGCAGTGGCTTGGGGTTTTTTTTTTTTTTTTTATCTTGTTGATCAAGTGACACCCAGGACATGTAAATATTTCATAAGCCTTAAACATTTCCTGAGGTAAGAAACAAGCTCTCAAAGCAAAAGCTCAATTAGAAATGGCCCTTGTGGGGAACCTTCCCATTCTGGTCGACCAGAACTCTAGCCAGATGAAATGGCAATGCTAGCGCCACCAGCAACGTCAGAAACGTAGACCTTAAAGCGGCTTTTAAAAATAGAAAAGAAGCGTTCCTCACATCTGCCAGTAATGGAATTTTCTGTCAGTAAATGGAATGTGTAGGCAGGACCTGGAATAACTGGAGAGAGTGCAACGCTTCGGGGTGAAGGGCGGGTGGGGACTGGAAATGTTGAGACGGGGGCAGCCATGGGAAGGTATGAGTAATAGAATTCTTTCTGTACGACACAGCTCATCCAGGGATTCCAGGGACCTTAATAAATCACGGTAGCTTTGGGCAAGAGTTGGGCACGTTGCCCGACTGTGCAGGATGGATTGATGCTGGTATAATTTGATCTGGAGCCCTATAGAGGATCTCGTTGCTTTGCAGCGATGCCTGGCACCCCATAGAGATAAGTTGCAGGGACTGCCGTGAAGGGCATGAAGGGTGGCCCACTTTAGTCATGCATTTATTCAATCACCCAACAGGCACAGAGCAGGAGCTTCCCATGTTAGGAATTCCAGATGCAAAATTATCAGACTCAATATGGTGAAGACATTTTTAGGCCACTGATTTCTGTGTAATTTGTGTCCAATATTTCAAAGCCATTTAAAAAAGGATTTTGACTGCATGCCTAGTAGCTGTTTCAGATCATTTTTTAAGTACAGAATGGATAATTAGTCTTCAGTGATTTGCCTCTTAAATGTGGCCATTTAGTTTGAACTCCTTTTTAGTTATTTTAAACAGTATATGCTTAAACATCACACGATTTTATAAAGCAAGAAAAATGAAATGATCTCCCTATTCCCCCACGGTGTAGGCCTCCAGATCCTTTTCTGGCTTTTAGGCAGGACAATTAACAATGTGGATTCTGCAGTCAGACTGATGGGGTTTCCATGCATGGCCTCACCATTAACTCCTCACTGGGGAGACCTTGGGCCTCGGTTTTTTATTCATAGAATGCATGTTGAATAAACCATGTGGGAAAAAGCAGAGCCAGCACCAGCCCCTGCTGACTCACTGATCCCTCGGAAAGGTCTGGGATGAGTCAAGTCTTCAGGGAATAAGCAGCAAGGACTTGGAATTCCTGAGCAAGCCTTGGGTTCCCCACGCCCTAGGAAGTCCCTCTGGAAGGGGAGCAGGACCTCTCCCACCAGATGACGGAGTTCGCTTTCTCGCCCAGCGCAGCTCCCACCAGGCGTGAGCTGGCAGTCCAGAAGCGGCCCCAGATGTGGCTACCCACCGCCCAGTCTGCTTCCCTGCCTCAAACCCCAGGGAGACAGAAATTACCTAAAAATGCATATCATTGCCTTATGCCAAGATGATTCAAATAAGCCTGAGAAAGAGAGGCCAGCGCTAAATACAGACTTGGCAGAACTACTTCACCCAGTAAACATCTAATCAGCACCTGCAGGATCCTCATTCTGCCCTTCTGGGCAGAGCACCACGAACTTTCCCTGAGTTATTTTCTACCAACAATTTAGAATGAATTGCTCGTGAAGTAGAAATGAGGGGAAAAGCAACTAATGGTGGTAGAACAAAGTAATTTTTACAATTAAAAGAAGTAGCTGCCAGATGACAGAACAAAGTAGAGGACGGGAAAATAAATCATTTTCAGGGAAAAAATATATCTATGACTAATGGTTGTGATTATGTTTTTGTCGATTGTGATCCTGAAACTCAGGAAGCAAATGGCAATCTTGACCACAACATGGAGACAGGAAATCAAATGCATTTTTGGCTAAACCAGACTTGGGGGAAGTGGCTTGGTTTGCGTGGTTTCTCATGTAGGTGCAGCTGTGCTTTTCTGTGGTTTTTCTCACACGGGAAGTGAGAGGCACAGTGAGCTGTATTCACACTGGATTTAAAAGCCCTGTTCTTAGAGAGGAAAAAACCAGGCCTCCTCACAGACTGCCAAGTCCCAGAGCCCACCATGTCTGCTCTCAAGACACAGGCCTGTCCAGAGCCCCTGCTGAGGGAAACCCACCCAGGCCACTTTTCCCCACAGGTGGCCCTGCTTGGTACCTGTGCCCCCACCCCCCAGCCATGGTATATTGAACCAGGAGGAGGCACCCAGCCCAAGGCCAGCCAATCAGAGCACTGGCTAGTAGCCCAGGAGGTGTCCCTGCACAGAAGATCTCCTCAGAGAGGACCGATGGTGAGTCGGCCGCTCTTGATTCTCAATGAAACTCAGAACCGCTCAAGTGAAATGACCACTCAAAGAACAATTTCTCAACAAAGTGGATTTATATAGGACAAAATAGGCATAAAAGTATGAAATGTTTTGTGCACAAAGGCCTAGATTTGAGACAAGAGCTGATGTGGCCTGAAGATCTGTGAGTGGGACTGCTTGGGAGGCCATGTTCCTTCTCAGGCCAGAGAAAGGTCCTGGTCTCCTGGCTTCAGTCTTTCATTCCCTAACCTCCCTTTGAATGTTAGTTACCTATTCCCACATAACAAAGTGCCCCAAAACTTAATGGCATAAAACAAGCATGGACATTGTTAGTTCACCCAGTTCTGTGGGGCAGGAAAGCGGGTCTCTCATGAGGCTACAGTCAAGATGTCAGCCGAGGTGACAGTGAAGATATCAACCAAGGCTGCAGCCGGTTGAAGGCCTCACTGGATTTGGAGAATATTATTGATTAAATTGCGTCTTCCCCAAAAAAGATACGTTGTAGTCCTAACCCCCAATAGCTCAGAATGTGGCCTTATTTGGAAATAGGGTCTTTGCAGATGCAATGAAGATATAAGTTAAAATGAGATCACACTAGAGTAACTGGGCCCTTAATCCAATATGACATGTCCTTATCAGAAGAGGAGAAGACACACACACAGGGAGAAGATGACCATGTGACAACAGGGGCAGAGATCACAGGGATGCCTCTACTAGACAAGGCACACCAGAAATTGCTTGCCAACAAACACCAGAAATTAGAAGAGGCAAGAAACAACTCCCCACACACAACCCACCCCTGCAGGTTTCAGAAGAAGCATGGCTCTGCCAACACCTTGATTTTGGATTTCCAGCTTCCACAACTATGAGACAATAAGTTTCTGTTGTTTGAAGCCACCCAGTTCAGGGTACTTTGATATGGCAGACCTAGGAAACAAATACAGAGGATCACTTGCAAAATGGCCCATTCACACAGCTGGCACGTTGGTGCTGGCTGCTAGCAAAAGGTCTCAGCTCCTCACCACTTGGGTCTTTCCATAGGGATAGCTGAGTGTCCTCATGATGTGGCCCCTGGCTTCCCCTGAAGCAAATGATCCAAGAGAGCACAGGTGGAGCCATGATGTCTTTTATTAACTAGTCTCAGAAGTCACACTGCATCATTTGGCACCATCTTATTGAGTTACACAGGTCAGCCCTGCTCCCTATGGAAAGAGACAGAGGGTGTTAGATGCCCAGAGGTGAACCTCATTGGGTACCATCCTGCAGGTGGGCTGCCACTCTGCTCAATCCAAATCACAGCTCTCCCGTTTCTCACCTCCCAACAGTTGCTGTTCCTCAGGCCAAAGTTCACATTCTGCACAGCCTCAGCTCCGCCTGACCTCTGAGCTCACATGATGGCCCTTACTGTGAACCTGGGTTTCTGGTCCAGCCATAGCTACTTCTTTAAGCTCCTCCAGTGTGCTGAGCACAGTCTGGCCCCTGTACTGTTGTCTGCTTGAAATGGCGTCTTCTGATGAACACTCATCCATCCTTCAAGGTCTACTCTCTCATCACAGCTTGTGACTCTTCCACTTTTTGAACTGGTGTTTCCCATTCCCAGTTCACAGAGCCCTTTCTCATTGAACTATTTATCTGAGTTCCCTCTGCCGGAACATGAGCCATGCCTAGAGTAGCCACCTAGTAGTGAGTGACAGCTCTGTGCTGGATGCACATAAATGGTCTCCCTTAACTGCCATGAGCCCTAAAGAAGGTTTGCTACAGCTATTTTACAGATGGGGAAAACTGACAGAGAGATATTAATGAATTGCCCACATGCAAATATGTGCTGAGTCTTGGATTTGCATCTTTATCGTGACTCCACGGAGACCCACCCTCTAAGACCAGAGCCAGTGTCCTATTCATCTTTTGTCTCTGCAGCGTTCAGCATGGCACTGTCTTGGCTTACAAAATCTGCTCTATGCTTGCTGACTGCTGAATGAATGAATGAATGAATAGGTAGTCACAAAGAATGTTTAGAATGTTTCTCAGACAGGCTGAGAAAAAACACAACGAAACATTATTTCCGTTTGGAAAGTTTTTTTATTTTTGTGTTCAGTACTGAAGTAAAACAAAAATCTGAATAACAGCTGCACCGTTAAAAATGAAATTACCAATATATGAACTCTAGGCATCATGCATATATAATTTTTTGTAGATAACTTTTCTTCTCATTTTCCTTCTCATTCTCTTCATCTTTTTCTTTTTGTTTGAGCAAAAAAAAAAAAGAATATATTAACTCGTAACTGGGGAGTCTAAGAATAAATTCTCTTCAGCCATTGCTGAATCTAGGGGCTCAAATGGTGTCTCTGGACACAGTATCACACTCTACTCTGCACTCTTCTTTATCATTTTCTCCCACAGACAGACTCTCGTGTAGTTGCAACAATGGCCATGACTTCTAGGCTTCATCTGCCCCTCTCAGCAGCTCTAGAGAAGAAGCTCCTCTTTTTACACAGTCCCTAATTAAAGTCTCAGAGATGAACAACCTGGGCTCTTGCTTAGGGCACGTGCCCATCCTGAATCAATGATCGGCCAGAGAGCTGTGATATTCTTTTGTTTTTTTGAGATGGAGTCTTGCTCTGTCGCCCGGGCAGGAGTGCAATGGCATGATCTCGGCTCACTGCAAGCTCTGCCTCCCGAGTTCAAGCGATTCTCCTGCCTCAGCCTTCCGAGTAGCTGGGACTACAGGCACGTGCCACCACGCCCAGCTAATTTTTTGTATTTTTATAGAGACAGGGTTTCACCATGTTAGCCAGGATGGCCTCGATCTCCTGACCTCATGATCTGCCTGCCTCAGCCTCCCAAAGTGCTGGGATTACAGGCGTGAGCCACCGTACCCGGCCAGGGCTGTGATATTCTGATCAGCCAGCACTGAGTCACATGGCCACTATTAGGGTGAGGGATGATAGGCTTAGCTCTGACCTGAAATTCATGGATTGAGGGGTGGGGACTGTTTCCCAGGGGAACACTGGGACAGCGTTACCAGGGGAAGGGGAGTGGGATATAGTTGGGCCAAAACAGTAAATGTCCACGAGGCTTTTTTCCTCTGAGCAGAAATTTCACTGTGATGCCAGTCAGGTATTGCTGCCGTAAGGGCCATAGCAGGAGGGAGACTGCAAATCTTGATTGAGGAGATCTTAAGAACAGAGTGATTTACACAGCTGTGGGCAGGATGTAGGGGAACCCAGAAAGGATAATGCACTACCCAGCGGCCAGCGACAGCAGGAGCTATGAGCACCCCAGGCCTGAAGGTGTGAAGGGCTGAAATGGTTACCAGAAGCAGGAGAGGGAAGCTTATGGAGAGAGCAGGCTGGCGGGAGCAGGGGCTGTGAGAGAGACAGCCAGACCGTAGCGGTGTGACAGGCAGAGAGCCAGGCGATCCATATCCTGTCTCCTCTCTCTTCTCCGCTCCTGACTCCTGCTGCGGCCTCCCACTGGCTGGACCCAACAGGAAAGCAGAGGATAAGAGAATCTGGTTGGTGCTATCTAGAAGTCAGTGTTGGGGAGGTCACAGAACAGAATGGAGAGGGGTAGAGTATGCAGGGAAGATAAATGCAGCCCTGGCATGGTTCTTCCAGAACATTCTGCAAGCTCATGGACCAGTTCATTTGAGAAGAAATAGAGGAGTTAGGGGAGAGAGAAGCTTCTTAATGAAAATAACCTTGGTAGCTAGTCTCAAGATTAGCCCCCAGTGCTCCCCACCTGCTGGTATCCGTTGTACAACACTTCCCACATTTTTCTGGGGTCGTTTTGTGTAACCAATAAAATATGGCAGATGCGATGGCATGTTACTTCTGAAATTGGGTTATAAAAGGTACTGCAGACCGGGCACGGTGGCTTACGCCTGTAATCCCAGCACTTTGGGAGGCCAAGCCTGGCGGATCACAAGGTTAGGAGTTCAAGACCAGTCTGGCCAATATGGTGAAACCCTGTCTCTATTGAAAATACAAAAATTAGCCGGCATGGTGGCACACGCCTGTAGTCCCAGCTAGTCGGGAGGCTGAGGCAGAAGAATCGCTTGAACCCGGGAGGCGGAGGTTACAATGAGCTGAGATAGCACCACTGCACTCCAGTCTGGGCAACAGAGCGACACTCCGTCTCCAAAAAAAAAAGATACTGCAGCTTCTATCTTGGTTGCTCACTTGCTATCTTGGGTCCCTCCCTCTGGGGAAAGCCAGTTGCCATCTCCCAAGGATCCCTATGGACAGACCCATTTGGCAAGGAACAGCCACCAGCTAGCTGCATGAGCGAGCCATGTTGGAAGTGGGTCCTCCAGCTGCAGTCAAGCTTCCAGATGACCACTGCCCTGGGAAACGACTGCAACCTCATGAGAGACCCTGAGCCGGAACCACCCCACAAAGTCACTCTTGATTTCCTAAGTCTCAGAAACTATAAAATATAAATGTGTGTTGTTTTAAAATCCTAGGTTTTGAGGTAATTTATTATACAGCAATAGAAAACTAATACAATAGTCTTGCTACCAGCACCTTAATCTCCCACATCCAAGTTAAAATTCATCCAACACTCAATCTCCCAGCTATCCTGACTGCTCCTATACAGGTATCTCTCCCACTATATATATATCAAGTGCTATTAGTGGCTATTATTTGTTGGGTTACACAAAGCCAGAAATCATCTACATCTACTCTCTTTTCTTCTGGTTTTGAATAGCAAAATGCAACAGGGAGATGTTCTCAGATAGAGGGAGAACAACAAAAAGAAGGGTCCATGCTGAACAAACTTGTTTGCTTTGAAATCGGAAGTTCTAGAGGAGGTATTCTGACAGTGGCCAGGAAAACCTCCTGCCCGCAGAATTTTGTCTAATCCACCCCAGACAGAGTTATCCAACAGCCTGGTATGGTGCAGACCAGGGGCTCTCGAAAGGTGGGCTCCAGGCAGCAGCACCAGTAGCACCTGGGAAATTGTTGGAAATGCAAATTCTTGGGCTCCACCCCAGATCAACTTAATCGGACTCTCTGGGAGTAGGGCCCATCAATCTGTGTTTAACAAGTCCTCCAGGTGATTCCGATCCTAATCAAGTGTGAGCCCACTGTCTAATGCGGTGCATACCAAAGCAGGTGCACGGGTCTTAATCATCACCTCAGTCCTCTGAAACAGGCAAGTGTGTCCATTTTACAGAAGAAGGAACTAAGGCCTGGAAGGCAAGTCCTTGCCTGAGACTAAACAGAATCCCAGCAACATAGGACGAGGCTGGAATTCCCACACCTGGACTAATGCACAGCCAGTGTTTCAACGTCGCCAACCCAGAAATGTTTTCTCTCCCTGTCATGCTAATTTTCAGCCCTTTCTGGGTGACTTGTTCATCATCCAAATATATTATTTTTGTTTTGTTTGACTAAAGGCAATTATATTTACATTTTCTCTAAGTACTGGAATGTAATGGTTGAAATTCCTATTCAGTGATCTGGAAGAACTCTAATGTTCTAAAGTGATTCTTTGATAATTAAAGAAAGATGTAATTATGTATAATGTGATTTGTAAGATAAGGTATAACTTTGGGG